AGACTCTGTTTAAAAAAAAAATTCAGAATGTGTTTATTTCTTCCTCTATCATTTTCTCTTCATTAATTTGTCTATTTTATTAGCTATGCCCTGACAGTTTTGACAGGGTTGTGGGATATAGTAGAAAGGTTGGAAAGGCATGGACAGCCGTGCTGGGAGTGCTGTTCGAGTAATTTTCTGCCTCCAGTCATTTCCCACTACTTCATCAAATACAACTACCTCACTATGCTCTGGGTGGTACGAAGTAACCCATGGTAGGATGCTTCCCAACTCAGTGTTAAAGGTAATGGTGCATCCTGAGCTTTCTCGCTCTGCATCTCAATCCTGGAACTGGTAATTCTCTATGACTGACACCTCTGAGCTCCCATTCTCTCCTATCTCTAGGGAATACCTGAGGAGGTGAGGTTTCACCTTCTTACTCCCCGCGGCCCAACCCCCGTCCGCCCCTCCCCCGCCCCGCCCCTCGCCCCCCAGAGCTGAGACCTGGGCATGCGCATCAGCCGCAACAGATTGGAGGGGACCCTGCTGCTCACTCCCCTGCTACCCTCCTCTCTTCCCTCCCCCGACCGCTCTCATATTCCCGTTCCCACCCCCACCCCCCACTCCCGCCCCGCACCCGCCCCTAGCCCGGGCTCGGGGACCTGTCAGGCTGGTTTCGACAGCTGGGGAATTAACCTGTCCCGCCCATCCCTAGCCTCGAGCCGCGCAGGCTCCGCGCCTCCGCCCTTGTTCCCTCCCAGCTCCTCCGAGTGGAAGCCGCTACAAATGGCTTGAATGAAACGTGTGTGGGTTTAGTGAGTGGTGAACCACCAGGGGATCCCGTCTCCCCACAAACCAGTATCTCTCCGAGGAGGAGGCGAAGGAGTGGGAGGAGGCAACGAGCCGAGAGTCGAGCTTCGCGGGCGCGCGCAGCGGCTGGAGCGCGGGGGCGAGGCCGGGCCACCTCCCCTTCCCGGCCGCGCACTGCCTGGCCCGCGGCGGTTCCAGGCACCACCCTTCCCGTCCGGGCTGAGCCCGCTGTGGCAGTGACTAGCTCCCGCGGCTAGCGGCACTGTCCACCGACGAGCGGCGCCCTCTTCTCCCCCTTCTCCCCACGATTTCCTTCTCTGCGGCGGCACGCCGTCCAGCAGCCTGCTTCGCCCCGTCGTCAACTTTGAGCTGGAGGAGAAGCAACTTTGGCAGTGGCCGCGGGGTTGGAATCCCGCTTCTCCTCGGCAGCAGTAGGCTCGCAAGTCGCTGGGGTTAGGTGGGGCAAGAGTTTCGCCGGCGCATCAGCGCTGCTTCGGACTGTTTGCAACGTGTTTCCAGCGAGCTGGGAGCGGGGTTGTGACTGCGAGTCGTCTGGGGGAGGGGGACTTGTTTTTCTTTTCCTCTAGAGACCTCGGCTTGCAACTGGATCAAACGCTGTCGAAAGGATGTAAATAGGCAGAGCAACTGTTACCAAGAAGGCCACCACCCCCACCCAAAGGCAGTGAGGAGTGTGGGGCTTCGTCTGGGCTCCCCCGAGTCTCAACAGTAATCAACAGTCAGGTGTTGATTGCAACTTTTCAAGGTCAGCCACCGGGAGTAGCCTATTCCCTCTAGGAACCTTGGAGGGCATACCTTGCTGGGACTCAACTTGGCTGAGAAATGCACAAGATGCCAAAGGAGGAAGGATTATAGGGGGCGTGTGTGTGACCCCCAAGACCGATCTTCCGCTATCACCCTAATCTCCGGTTCCCCGCTACCCGGGCGGGGGTGAGTATGTGACATGTGCCTAACTCTCAGCAGCAACTTCGGCAGCAGGTGTCGATCCTAACTAAGCAGGAGCTGCGGCTGCCGGGTGTGCCCTCACCAAGCCATGCGAGCCCCGGGCGCGCTTCTCGCCCGCATGTCGCGGCTACTGCTTCTGCTACTGCTCAAGGTGTCTGCCTCTTCTGCCCTCGGGGTCGCCCCTGCGTCCAGAAACGAAACTTGTCTGGGGGAGAGCTGTGCACCTACAGTGATCCAGCGCCGCGGCAGGGACGCCTGGGGACCGGGAAATTCTGCAAGAGACGTTCTGCGAGCCCGAGCACCCAGGGAGGAGCAGGGGGCAGCGTTTCTTGCGGGACCCTCCTGGGACCTGCCGGCGGCCCCGGGCCGTGACCCGGCTGCAGGCAGAGGGGCGGAGGCGTCGGCAGCCGGACCCCCGGGACCTCCAACCAGGCCACCTGGCCCCTGGAGGTGGAAAGGTGCTCGGGGTCAGGAGCCTTCTGAAACTTTGGGGAGAGGGAACCCCACGGCCCTCCAGCTCTTCCTTCAGATCTCAGAGGAGGAAGAGAAGGGTCCCAGAGGCGCTGGCATTTCCGGGCGTAGCCAGGAGCAGAGTGTGAAGACAGTCCCCGGAGCCAGCGATCTTTTTTACTGGCCAAGGAGAGCCGGGAAACTCCAGGGTTCCCACCACAAGCCCCTGTCCAAGACGGCCAATGGACTGGCGGGGCACGAAGGGTGGACAATTGCACTCCCGGGCCGGGCGCTGGCCCAGAATGGATCCTTGGGTGAAGGAATCCATGAGCCTGGGGGTCCCCGCCGGGGAAACAGCACGAACCGGCGTGTGAGACTGAAGAACCCCTTCTACCCGCTGACCCAGGAGTCCTATGGAGCCTACGCGGTCATGTGTCTGTCCGTGGTGATCTTCGGGACCGGCATCATTGGCAACCTGGCGGTGATGTGCATCGTGTGCCACAACTACTACATGCGGAGCATCTCCAACTCCCTCTTGGCCAACCTGGCCTTCTGGGACTTTCTCATCATCTTCTTCTGCCTTCCGCTGGTCATCTTCCACGAGCTGACCAAGAAGTGGCTGCTGGAGGACTTCTCCTGCAAGATCGTGCCCTATATAGAGGTAATGCCTTCCAGGGGCTCTCAAGCTAGTGGCGGGAATAAATGTCTTCTATGTTCCCCCACAGGTCGCTTCTCTGGGAGTCACCACTTTCACCTTATGTGCTCTGTGCATAGACCGCTTCCGTGCTGCCACCAACGTACAGATGTACTACGAAATGATCGAAAACTGTTCCTCAACAACTGCCAAACTTGCTGTTATATGGGTGGGAGCTCTATTGTTAGCACTTCCAGAAGTTGTTCTCCGCCAGCTGAGCAAGGAGGATTTGGGGTTTAGTGGCCGAGCTCCGGCAGAAAGGTGCATTATTAAGATCTCTCCTGATTTACCAGACACCATCTATGTTCTAGCCCTCACCTACGACAGTGCGAGACTGTGGTGGTATTTTGGCTGTTACTTTTGTTTGCCCACGCTTTTCACCATCACCTGCTCTCTAGTGACTGCGAGGAAAATCCGCAAAGCAGAGAAAGCCTGTACCCGAGGGAATAAACGGCAGATTCAACTAGAGAGTCAGATGAACTGTACAGTAGTGGCACTGACCATTTTATATGGATTTTGCATTATTCCTGAAAATATCTGCAACATTGTTACTGCCTACATGGCTACAGGGGTTTCACAGCAGACAATGGACCTCCTTAATATCATCAGCCAGTTCCTTTTGTTCTTTAAGTCCTGTGTCACCCCAGTCCTCCTTTTCTGTCTCTGCAAACCCTTCAGTCGGGCCTTCATGGAGTGCTGCTGCTGTTGCTGTGAGGAATGCATTCAGAAGTCTTCAACGGTGACCAGTGATGACAATGACAACGAGTACACCACGGAACTCGAACTCTCGCCTTTCAGTACCATACGCCGTGAAATGTCCACTTTTGCTTCTGTCGGAACTCATTGCTGAAGGACAGTACTTGGTTGGGTCAGATTTATTTGTTTGATTTTCATATCCCGTGAAAGTTTTTAATTCATATTTTTCCTTATAGGGAAAAATGCAAAAAAGAAACAATAAAGAAAGAAATATTAACTACTGTAGAACTGATTTTACAAATTAATATTTGTGCTTTGAAAAAAAGTTTCTATTTAGTTATTTAAGAAGAATGAGAAGGCCAATAGTTTTAGATTATTTTATCTGGTATGGTGCTAATATTTTATTTGAAAAAAGTTACTGCAACTTAACTTAAAATTGCTAACGTTTTTTCTTCTTTTAAAAATACAATTATTGTATATTGATTATAGCAATGTGATTTTGTAGGTTATTTTATATTTGAGTTGTGATTGAAAGTATGTTGTATATGGTATTGTGAGATGATTTGTACTTGGAAGCATTCACAAAGTAGCACCAAATAAATTACACTTTATTCTTTAATGTCATTGTCAATCTACTTTTAACCAATATTCAATAAATCTTCTAATTGCCTTAAAGATACAATTACTGGTTCTATGCACAATTTAAAACCGGCCTTACTGTTTTATAACGTATTTTCTTTTAAGGCAGGTAATCATTATGTTATAAAGAAGTTTTTCTAATAGCAGTATTTTATATGCATGATTCATAAAACTATGTTGTATGTTAAAACAAAGCTGTATTTTTAATATTCAGGTATAGATGTCAAATTACTTCTGAATACTTATAAAATATGAATAAATAGCAGAGTAGGAAGAAAGTTTCTTTTTTAAAAAATTCACCTCTGAACTAGCACATAGAGCTACAGATTTTCCCTTGGGGAATTATGGGCAGAATCAAGAATTTTAAAATGCAGTTGTCATCTGATTTCCTCTGAACACTGACCTTTGAAGCTTTGTGAATCCTACGTAAAGCACTCTGAGTTCTAATTTTTCTCCTTTTGAAAAATAAACTTGATGAAATCTATACAACTTAATTTCTTTAAGTGCAATGAAAGTATAGGAGTGGAATAATAAAATATTTATATATTTTTATTAGAACATTCTACCTTTAACTTGATACTTCATAAACTCTGAATAAAAAAACCTAACCTCCTCCATTGGGAATATTTGAATCCCCTCTTTTGCCTCTTCTGGAGTTTAAAATGCAGCAGTTGTGTAGGATGCTTGCTGTGTGGGACACATGTCTAACTCAGGTGGCAGAGACCATGACCTAGTGACACAGTGATATTTAAAAGCTACCAAAGAAGATGTGTAGTTGGATGTCTTTGTCTTCAGAAAAATCTTGTTATAGAGAACCCAGTTTTCTTGCTGGGAAAACGTAGTTTCTGCTTGTTGATTTCTGTTCTACTCGGCATAAGTAAGTCAGTATTCCTTTTTCCAAATTATAACATGATGTTATTTAAAAATCATTAAAGAGATTGGTGCAGGTGAAACTTAAATGGCAGTGCCCAGGCTATCTCCTTTTTCCCAGTCCAATACTTTTCAAAGGGGTTTTTCCCTCCATTGTGTGTATTCTGTGGGATCTGCAGGAGAATTCAAACAAGGTGCCCTTGTCTTCTTGTAGATCCCTGTAATAGGTCTTTGGAAAATTTCTCAAGAGGACACCTGAGCTAGGTTTTGGCTGCTGAGCAGAACAGCAACTGTGATTCCATAGTGTCTCTCCTGATATTTAGTCACTTTATAAATCAAGGAACAATTGAGCATGTCATGTGGAAAAGATTCTATCCTATTACCTGAGTAACTAAAGGTAAATAGGTCACAGCCTCAGACCTTACAGAATCAGGCAGGGATGACATGGATGGGAAGGAATAAAATAAATACATAGACAACTATGATATAAGCTGGGGCTTGTTAGGTGCCTCAGGAAGATGTGAAGTTCTGCGATACTTTGGAATAGAGGGAATGCTTATAGGGTTAGAAGAGAGCATGAAAGGCTTTATGAGATAACTGGATGAGTGGGCTTTTAGAAGGAGCTGATGAAAGATGGTGTGAGGAGTGGACACTTCAGGAGGAGAGAGCTAATTTATAAAGGAATAGAAGAAGAAATCAGTGGGTGTGATTGAAGAATAAACAGCCCAGTTTGACTTCTGTGCTACGTGTGCATAGCAGCCTTGTGGGAAATATTAAAGAAAATATGCACCAAGGCCATCTAATAATAGGACCATGTTTTGAAAGATGTTTACATGGTGGTGCTTCAGGAAATGGGGCTTTGCTTTTAAGGTTTTTGAGTATGGAGAAATAGTATCCCAGCTCTGCAATAGGAAGATCAACTTGCAAACAGTTTAAATAGGCTGGTAGGGGACAGTCTGATCATGAAAAAGCAACTAGGAAGCTATTATAAGAGATTGAACCACAATGGAGGCAGCAGGAACTTAAATTTCTTTTTTCATTTATACTTGCCTTTCAACTTTTTGTAGTTGCAACATGTACTTTCTTATTGAATCCTACCTCTGTCAAAGTGGAAACTTTGATAACTCAAATTGTCCCAAGTATAAAGTGATTTCAAAGTTTTCTCATAGTCGTCTTGTGTTTTTCACAAAAACCAATTTCTATAATATACTTTTAAAAAATTGTTAATCATTTCTGTTCAACATTTCTTCAGTCTGGATCTTATCCAATGTCTTACGCTCCTCGTTAAACAACAAAAAAAAAAAAAAAAGAAAAAGA